GCTGGGAGTCACGATACAGGCACAGTGCACTCGGCATGCCATTTGGACACCCAGCTGGGGGTGGCAGGATGAGGACCTGTTGCAGAAGTGCAGAGCAGGACGCTGGAGCCCAGCGTGGATGCGTCGGGAGCATCCGGCAGGCTGGATGGACAAGCAGCTGAGCAGCCTTGGGGGTCCTTCCTCCCTCCCAAGCATTTATGTCTGTGGGTTGGTGTCGTGGTGACGCATCTGCAGCCACCCTGATGCCATGCCTCTTGCCCACTCGGCAGAGAACACCTGGGTGTTTTGTCTCTCAGCCCACCTTCCCTGTCCCTCTTTGGGGGTGTTGCAGGGCTTAGGGGAGCCCACTCTGAGCCCCTCACCTGCTTTTGTGTACCACATCCTGACTTGCTGGTGGGCTCCTACCCAGGAGGGCTGTGCTGACCTGGGCAGGGCTCAGGTCTGGCACTGCAGCGTCTTCTCTTGGCATCTCTCTTCCTCCTTTCCCCTCCACTGAGGTTTGGGGCTATAGGAGGCCCCGATTTCTGCCAAGATGGACGTTGTATTTCTAGTTGCTGTTTCTCTCCATTGTTTTGGGGTGATTTGAGGAGTGTACCTGTCAGGGTCCAACTAGAGAAACAAAACTCGTAGGAGATATATATGAAAAGATTTGTCACAGGGAATCGACTTACTTGGTTGTTGGGTCTGACCAGGCGCATTTGAAATCCATGGGGCCGACCACAGGGAAGGGTGGCTGGAACTGTGGGCACCGCTGAGGCTACTGTCCCTGGTGGGAGTTTCCTCTTTCTCAGAAAAGCCGCTGCTTTGCTTTTGAGGCCTTCTACTCACTGAGCCAGGCCCACCTGGGTCATCAAAGATTATCTCCCTTACTTAAAGTCAGTCACATGACAGCCGACCTCAGTCATGTGACAGCATACCTGGAGAGCAGCACCTAGAGTTGCATTTGACTGATGGCTGGACCGTGGACCCTGGCCGTCATGGGTAGGGGACACAGCCTTTTTTTTTTTTTTTTTTTTTTTTTTTGCCATTGTGACCCCAGAAGTTGACAAAGACTCCTCCAAACTTCTCATTTAACATCTCATGGATGTTTGAAAACATAACATAATCTGTGATATTTCTTCTGTCGCTAGTCACTGTGTTTAAATTTTAAAGTAGTGAATTGTACCAGTGTTAATCCAAAGAAGAATTAAGAATTATTTTTCCCTCACACCTGGAATGGCAGTGAACATGGCTGGAGTTGATTGGCTGTGAGTGCCTTGGGCTCTATGAGAGATTCATTAGGGGATCTCCATTCCTCATCCTGCTCTACAGGGTCAGCCTTGTGGTGACTTTATGGTCAAGCCCACCAGTGGTCAGCTTGCAAGTCCAAACAGGACAGAACATGTGTGGCCCAGCCTGAAGGAGGCACCCGTTGGTCTGGGGCTCTCTGACTTGGACTTCTTTCTTAGGTCAGGGACATGATTGGCTTGCATTTGACCGCACACACAGCATCTTTTTACAGGGAAGGGAGATGGCACCATCTCCTCTGGCAGGGCAAGCTGAAGTCTGCAGTCCTTCCCTTGCTTTTTTATTTTTTTGAGACAGTTTTGCTCTTGTTGCCCAGGCTGGAGTGCAATGGTGTGATCTCAGCTCACTGCAAGCTCCGCCTCCTGGGTTCAAGCGATTCTCCTGCCTCAGCCTCCCAAGTAGCTGAGATTATAGGATTCTCCTGCCTCAGCCTCCCAAGTAGCTGAGATTACAGGCATGCGCCACCATGCCAGGCTAATTTTGTATTTTTAGTAGAGATAGAGTTTCACCACGTTGGTGAGATTGGTCTCAAACTCCTGACCTTATGTGATCCACCCACCTCGGCCTCCCAAAATGCTGGGATTACAGTTGAGAGCCACCACACCTGGCCTGTTCACTTGCTTTTTTGCAGGGGAATGGATGTTGTCCCCCCAGGTGCCTCTAAGGAAAAGCAGCACAGAATCCTCACCTCATTTCCACCAAACGCGGCTGGTCCCTTCCAAGAAGATATTTGATTCCTCTCAGCCCAAAACATGACTTCATGCTTGTGTTCTTTTTCTTAAAAATAATAACAAACTTACGTTACAAAAGTATTAATACAATTTTTTTTTTTTGTTTTTTTGAGATGGAGTTTCGCTCTTGTTGCCTAGGCTTGGAGTGCAGTGGTGCAATCTCGGCTCACCACAGCCTCCGCCTCCCTGGTTCAAGCAATTCGCCTGCCTCAGCCTCCCGAGTAGGTGGGATTACAGGCATGCACCACCACACCAGGCTAATTTTGTATTTTTAGTAGAGATGGGGTTTCTCCATGTTGGTCAGGCTGGTCTTGAACTCCTGACCTCAGGTGATCCGCCTGTCTCAGCCTCCCAAAGTGCTGGGGTTACAGGCGTGAGCCACCATACCCAGCCACAAATTTTTTAAGAAATTGAAATCATAGAAAGTGTGTACTGTCAATCCCTTCCCAGGTCTCAAAGGCCAAATGTAGCTCCTGGTAACAGTTTGATGTCTACCTTTTCAAACTTGAGTTTCTCTACACACACACACACACACACACACACACACACACACACACACACACGGACACAGTTATTTAGTTTTGGTAAAATGTATTCATACTAACTTTTTTTTCAAAATTTGTTCCCTCAATATAATAACATAAACTTCCATGAACGATGGATGCATAATTCTTTCTTATCTTTTTAATGGCTGCAAAATAAACTCGAAGCTCCATTTCCTCTGCAAATAAACAAGACCATTGCCCACTATACCCAGTTTGGGGAGGCTGGTGGGCTCCAGTCTACTTTCCTGCTTCTGCAGTTGGGTTTTGTGTTGTTAGTGCTGTGTGCTCTGAAACCTGCTTATGGGAGTTGTGTTTGTTATTGTACAGACATAGCTTTCTTTTCTTTTCTTGTTTTAGAGACAGAGTCTCACTCTGTTGCCCAGACTGGAGTGCAGTGGTGTGGTCATACCTCACTGCAGCATTGAACTCCTGGACTCAAGTGATCCTCCCACTTCAGCCTCTAGGGTAGCTTGGACTAACAGGTTCATACCACCATATCTGGCTAATTTTTAAATTTTTATCGTTTGTAGAGACAGGGTGTCACTGTGTTGCCCAGGCTGGTCTCGAACTCCTGGGCTCAGGCGATCCACCTGCCTTGCACAGCCAAATTGCTGGAATTACAGGCAAGAGCCACCACACCCAATCAGAAATAGTATAAATGACATAATCTATAAATTCAATGGGTGTAAAGAAAGGAAAAACTCAAGTTGACTGATTTGAAAATACAGGATGAGGAAAACTTTTAAAGATAATTTTTGTTGAATTAGATATGAGTCATAATGAAAATTGATTAGGGTTTTGTATTCAGATGCATAGGTGCATTTAGACACTTTAAGAAAACCAAACCAGGAAACAGATGAAATATGTGATTTGTGAAGAAATTAATGTGAACGGCAATGAGTAGATTTTTTACTCAAAGAAAGGGCTGGGCTGCACATCTGTTGATTGATTAATGATGGTTCATTTATTTGTATTACGTTAAAAATATTTATTGTGGGTGTGGATCATTATTTATAGTACCTAACTATCATTTTTAATGTTTCCATTAATGAACATTCATATGAATGAAGATTCGTATGGATCTTGGTTATATCCGTAGGAAGGCGTCAGCTGGTCCAGTTCCAGAATATGACTGTGCCTTCATTTCATTGCTCCCTGCTCTAGTTATTTACAACTTTCTTTCCCTTGGTTTCAGGTAACCTGGAAATATTCACAGATTACACCTGAGCTCACAGCCTTCTTTGAGATGTGTGCTTTTTTTTTTTTTTTTTTTTTTTTGAGACGGAGTCTCGCTGTGTCACCCAGGCTGGAGTGCAATGGCGTGATTTTGGCTCACTGCAACCTCCGCCTTCTGGGTTCAAGTGATTCTCCTGCTTCAGCCTCCCGAGCAGCTGGGATTACAGTTGCATGCCACCATGCCCAGCTAATTTTTGTGTGTGTGTGTTTTAGTAGAGACGGGGTTTCACCGTGTTGCCCAGGCTGGTCTCGAACTCCTGAGCTCAGGCAATTCATCTGCCTCAGTCTCCCAAAGTGCAAGGATTATAGGCGTGAGCCACCGTGCCCAGCCAACATGTCTGCATTTTATTACAAATGTGCCCATACACTTCTGAGAAGGGTAGAGCATGTTAATCTGTATGTCTCACTCTGGCTGCACTCCGCGGAAGCGACTGCCTGTGAAGTTTAATTGGCTTGGAGGTGGGACAGTGCCATGATGTCTAGTTAACATATATTTAAGTTATACCTTGAGGTCATTTGAAAATGGAATTCTCCCTAGTGCCCAGCTAGTGTTTATCCTCTGATGTTTCTAATCATTTAGCCATTTAAAATAGGGAGATGATGAGACACTTGGAAGGCTTTTAAGAAATTAATCTCCCACTTAGCTTTTTATAATGTTAATTAATGTCTATACCAAACTCAAAGCAAACATTAATGATGTAATAATCTAAGTAGTCTCTTTAATATCAAGGCTAATTCAAAAAGCCTTGTATGAGGTTGCTCAGCAAGTCTTGTCAGTGTATTAAGACAGGAAACAGAAACAAGGGGCGAGCTAATGGATTGTAGAAGATGCAATTACTATTTTTAAGAGAATATGTGCTTTATTTATTTATTTATTTGAGACAGGGTCTTGCTCTGTTACTCAGGCTGGAGTGCAGTGGTACAATCTTGGCTCAGGGCAGCCTCTTCCTCCCGGGTTCAAGTGATTCTCCCTCCTCAGCCTCCCGAGTACCTGGGATTACAGGCGTGCACTACCACGCCAAGCTAATTTTTGTATTTTTAGTGGAGATCGGGTTTTGCCATGTTGGCCAGGCTGGTCTCGAACTCCTGAACTCGAGTAATCCACCCACTTCGGCATCACAAAGTGCTGGGATTACAGGTGTGAGCCACCGCACCCTGCCGAGAATATGTACATTAAAGCCCAAGTAAATAGACTAAAAACTTTTAGAATTAATTTGTGAACTTACTAATGAATTTACATACAATATATTGGAGAAGATTTCCTATGTATCATCAATAATCAGAAGATGTACAGGGGAAACATTCCATTGCAAAAGCAAAATAGATAAGCCACACCACTGTACCATCAAAAATATGCAGGTGCTGTTGAAGTTACCTAAAAACTTCACCAAACAATAAGAAAGTATGTAAGAATAATGAAATTTTCAAAAGTACAATAATTTATTTATGCTCTGGAAGACTGAATGTTTTAAAGATGTCAGTTCTTCTGAAGGTAGCAAACATTTAAAATAACCCCAGTGGGACTTTTCAGGGATGCTGGACAAAAGGATCCTATGACTCATTTGGAGGAATAAAGAAATGGCAAATGCCAAAGAAAATTTTGAGTCTGATAAATGGTGAAAGGAGATCTTTACTGTGTTTTCAAATACATAAAAAAGCTGCAAAAACTACAACAACATGGCACTGCCCAAAATGATGGATACTGATAGGAGAACAGGCAAAGGAGACAAATACATTTCTTCAGAAGAAAACTACTATGGTTGTTATAACAATTTTAAAAGTCCTGAGAATCATTGATTCCAGAACTAGAAATTAAGCCTACCGATGGAACACGTTTTGGTTATCAAATTGAACAAAATTATATTCTTAGACACTGCTGATCGATCTGTACATTGGACCGATCTGTACATTGGACTGATCTGTACATTGGACCAGTCTCTTGAGGGAACGTTTTGGGCCATGCATCCTGAACCCACCCCCTGCTCCTTGGACCCAGTACTTTCACTTCTAGGAATCCGTCCTGAGTAGATGGGAAGAGAAATAAAGATTTACAGATGGAAGTGTATCATAGCTTTATTTGGTGCAGTTGACAATTAGAAATGAACCTAGTGTTCAGAAGCAGGAAAATACTTAAGTAGATTTCATAAGCTACATAGAGAAATGTTTATTTATTTATTTACGAGTTGGGGTTTTACTCTTGTTGCCCAGGCTGGAGTGCAATGGTGTGATCTCTGCTCACTGCAACCTCCGCCTTTTAAAAGTCACATTAAAAAAAAATGATATAGCAAAACCTTCAAAATGTAATATTCATCTATAATGATATGGGAAAATTTTTATAATATAATGTTGATTTAGTCAACTAAGCTAAGCTCACAGGAGATACTTGACTACATAGAAGAATTGGGTTCCTTATGGAGCATATAGTTAGGGGGCAATATAACAAAATATTATTAATATTATATTAAAAGTTAATGTAGCAGGAAGTTCAATTTATGAAATGAGTCTAATCGTGTAACAAAAAGTGAACTATAGAGTGCGTATATAGTTAGGGAAGTCAGAAGGCCATGCGTCAATGCTTTAATAATGGTCTTGTCTGGTAAACATATGGCAGATGATTTTTGTTCCTTCATTATTCTTTCTAGCACTTTCCCAATTTTCTGTAAAAGCTGACTTGCATTTTAATAATCAGAGCAAAGTTATAAAAGAACCTTCAGAGTCTCCCCTTCTCAAAATGTTACTGGATGCAGTACATACACATTTACAAAAGATCACATTCTTTTTTCTTTTTTCTTTTTTCTTTTTTTTTTTGAGACGGAGTCTCTCTCTGTTGCCCAGGCTGGAGTGCAGTGGCGCGATCTCAGCTCACTGCAAGCTCCGCCTCCCGGGTTCACGCCATTCTCGTGCCTCAGCCTCCCGAGTAGCTGGGACTACAGGCTCCCACCACCACGCCCGGCTAATTTCTTTTTGTATTTTTAGTAGAGACGGGGTTTCACTGTGTTAGCCAGGATGGTCTCGATCTCCTGACCTTGTGATCCGCCCGCCTCAGCCTCCCAAAGTGGTGGGATTACGGGTGTGAGGCACCACGCCCAGCCACATTTATTTAACCCAGTAACTAACCACTGATTTCTGCATAGTTATGCTGGTACAATGGCAGGATCATGTAATTAACCAGTATATTTCTTTTTGTTGTTGTTGTTTTTTAAGGAACACAAATAAAAATGTAAGGTTTACGTCAAGGTTAAAAACACGATGAAATAAGAAAGGGGGTCTGGAGTATGTGTGGAGATATACCTGGGTATAACAATGAAATGGCGTGATTGCTGGTAGAATGTTCACTATGCCGCACCATGTTCTATGCTCCATACATTCAGTCCTATGAATGGGAAGGGCTCATTTCCCCCATTCTGTAGATGAGAAAACTGAAGCCTGGTAGTCACGCTTCTTGGGAGTATCCTGGGTAGCCCTGGCCAAGGTGGGCTTTGAACCCAGGGAGCCTGGGCTGTTAACTACAAAACCACAGGATACGTACAACATAAGACATCGACATTCCTTGTCCAAATCGCCAGCAGGCAGGGGGGCGAAGCCACCCAGTGAGAGTTCCTAAGAGCCAGAAAGGAGGAGACCCACACTCCTGCTGGATCAAAGCTGATGTAAGTCAGCATTAAAGCTTTTCATTGGTTTATTCGCCGATGGAAGGACCTTCTCTTTCTTTCTCTTGCCTCAGAATCAGTGTTTGCCCAAGACAGCAATTTGTGGAAATGGAGAAAATCTGAGAATTCTTCTGTGGCTTTGCTAAATTGAGGCTTGTCCTCCACAGTCCATCCTACCCTCCCCCACTTTTTTTCCAGCAAAATAAGTGATAGTTCACTCACCTTCTAGGCATAAGAGTCATCCTTTCTCTGTGGTCAAACCAGTTCAGAGCTGACTCAAAAGTCCTGTGACTTGTTGAAATACAACATTGGATGTGTGCCCCCTGTTCTCTCCCGGCATCCCGAATACTGGCGTTGGGATGTTTCCTGACACCCACCTTCTCCCCCTGCCTGGGTCTCAGGCAGATGTTCCTGTCCAAGTCTTTCTGCATCGTCTGGGCAATGGCAGCTGTCCAGGTCTTCCAAGTGCAAGATCTCAGGATGGTTTCACAAGTACATTGCACTCTGTTTTATGTTCTCACCACAGGGGAATTAGAGGTGAATTACAGGTGAGTGGAGCCCACCGGGTGCCCCACAAGTTTGACACCTTCGCCCCAGGTGTCCAGGTGGGTGAATAGCCCATCACATGCCCCGCACTTCCAGGGAGAGTCTCTCCTAGCACCTGGGAGCATCTGCTCCCAAGTGGGGTGTGGCTCGAGCAAGCTTTAACTTTATTGCGTGTCCTCAGCCTTCCCTGATTACCGAAGGCTTTCTTACGTATCCTGGGAGGGGCGCCTTGCTTTAAGGGCTTCTGTGTGTTACAGACATGCTGCCAGCGGTGGAAACAGATGTGTTTTTCTTGTTGGCCCCCATGTCTGAAAGACACATGTTATTTGTCATTGGCTTACTTAAGGCCACAAAGAAACATTGACAGCCCAGCCCTGTGGCCTGTCTGACTTGGGAACAGGACCCAAGCCCAGATCGCCCCCCTTCCTTTTCATTTCCTTGGGGCCAGCGGGCCGGGGGTGCCCTGTGGGCAGCGCTGTTCACTAGGTTAAGGGGGCCCTGTTTTGTCAGAGAAGAAAATACAGCTGGCAAGAGGCCTTGCCCGTCACCCCCTCCTGCCAGGGCAGGCTGTTTCCTAATTGCAAACACATGGGCTGGTTCCAGAGCGTGGGGACGGATTCCATGTCCCGCCTGGGAGAGCTGTGTGTGTCCCACCCCGATGCCCTGTTTCTCATCAAGGAAATGGGGGTGTTGCATACCAGGGCCAGAGGACAGCTGCCTCGGGTGGGGGAGTTCCCGGGCACTCCCAGATGTGCCTGCTGGGAACATTTTTGGTGTGCGTTGAAACATTGGGATTTGGTTGCATTTCATCGTCCTCTGTTTCCTACTACATTTTTGGTGAGTGCTTTTGAAATTTTTCTCCCTTTCGCGTTTAATACCTATCCTGGTTTCTTTTTCCCAGGTGAAGTGGAGGTTCTGGATCCGAACGACCCTTTAGGACCCCTTGATGGGCAGGACGGCCCGATTCCAACTCTGAAAGGTGAGCTGGGACATGCAGGTGCTCTCCATGTCGCTTGCTCTTTTGTGACCGCTCTCCTTGGCAGGTTACTTTCTGAATTTTCTGGAGCCAGTAAACAATATCACCATTGTCCAAGGCCAGACGGCAATTCTGCACTGCAAGGTGGCAGGAAACCCACCCCCTAACGTGCGGTGGCTAAAGAATGATGCCCCGGTGGTGCAGGAGCCGCGGCGGATCATCATCCGGAAGACAGAATATGGTTCACGACTGCGAATCCAGGACCTGGACACGACAGACACTGGCTACTACCAGTGCGTGGCCACCAACGGGATGAAGACCATTACCGCCACTGGCGTCCTGTTTGTGCGGCTGGGTGAGTTGGACAGTGAAATTGTGTGGGTTAGCTAATAACTTGTCTTTTTGTTTCCTCTTTTTAGGTCCAACGCACAGCCCAAATCATAACTTTCAGTAAGTATCTGTTTTCCCCAAGCCGTGTTCTGAGCTCTAACAGACTTTGTGTGTTTCTTACCAGGGATGATTACCACGAGGATGGGTTCTGCCAGCCTTACCGGGGAATTGCCTGTGCACGCTTCATTGGCAACCGGACCATTTATGTGGACTCGCTTCAGATGCAGGGGGAGATTGAAAACCGAATCACAGGTAGGAGCTGCAGACCTTTCTCCCAGGATGATCCCCGCTAACGCGAGTCTCGCGGGCTCTGCAGCGGCCTTCACCATGATCGGCACGTCTACGCACCTGTCGGACCAGTGCTCACAGTTCGCCATCCCATCCTTCTGCCACTTCGTGTTTCCTCTGTGCGACGCGCGCTCCCGGACACCCAAGCCGCGTGAGCTGTGCCGCGACGAGTGCGAGGTGCTGGAGAGCGACCTGTGCCGCCAGGAGTACACCATCGCCCGCTCCAACCCGCTCATCCTCATGCGGCTTCAGCTGCCCAAGTGTGAGGCGCTGCCCATGCCTGAGAGCCCCGACGCTGCCAACTGCATGCGCATTGGCATCCCAGCCGAGAGGCTGGGCCGCTGTGAGTGCCCGAGGGCCCGGGGCGGGACCGGGGGAGGTTTTCCTAACGTGTTTTCCTTGTTCAGACCATCAGTGCTATAACGGCTCAGGCATGGATTACAGAGGAACGGCAAGCACCACCAAGTCAGGCCACCAGTGCCAGCCGTGGGCCCTGCAGCACCCCCACAGCCACCACCTGTCCAGCACAGACTTCCCTGAGCTTGGAGGGGGGCACGCCTACTGCCGGAACCCCGGAGGCCAGATGGAGGGCCCCTGGTGCTTTACGCAGAATAAAAACGTACGCATGGAACTGTGTGACGTACCCTCGTGTAGTATGTATTCTCTCTCTCTTTTTTTAATGTGTCTGAAAAATCACGAAAGCCTTATTGTTCACAGGTCCCCGAGACAGCAGCAAGATGGGGATTCTGTACATCTTGGTCCCCAGCATCGCAATTCCACTGGTCATCGCTTGCCTTTTCTTCTTGGTTTGCATGTGCCGGAATAAGCAGAAGGCATCTGCGTCCACACCGCAGCGGCGACAGCTGATGGCCTCGCCCAGCCAAGACATGGAAATGCCCCTCATTAACCAGCACAAACAGGTCTCCATGCCTTACATTTTCTACCCGGGTGGGATGTTTCACGTGGGGCTTTTCTTCTTGACAGGCCAAACTCAAAGAGATCAGCCTGTCTGCGGTGAGGTTCATGGAGGAGCTGGGAGAGGACCGGTTTGGGAAAGTCTACAAAGGTCACCTGTTCGGCCCTGCCCCGGGGGAGCAGACCCAGGCTGTGGCCATCAAAACGCTGAAGGACAAAGCGGAGGGGCCCCTGCGGGAGGAGTTCCGGCATGAGGCTATGCTGCGAGCACGGCTGCAACACCCCAACGTCGTCTGCCTGCTGGGCGTGGTGACCAAGGACCAGCCCCTGAGCATGATCTTCAGCTACTGTTCGCACGGCGACCTCCACGAATTCCTGGTCATGCGCTCGCCGCACTCGGACGTGGGCAGCACCGATGATGACCGCACGGTGAAGTCCGCCCTGGAGCCCCCCGACTTCGTGCACCTTGTGGCACAGATCGCGGCGGGGATGGAGTACCTATCCAGCCACCACGTGGTTCACAAGGACCTGGCCACCCGCAATGTGCTAGTGTACGACAAGCTGAACGTGAAGATCTCAGACTTGGGCCTCTTCCGAGAGGTGTATGCCGCCGATTACTACAAGCTGCTGGGGAACTCGCTGCTGCCTATCCGCTGGATGGCCCCAGAGGCCATCATGTACGGCAAGTTCTCCATCGACTCAGACATCTGGTCCTACGGTGTGGTCCTGTGGGAGGTCTTCAGCTACGGCCTGCAGCCCTACTGCGGGTACTCCAACCAGGATGTGGTGGAGATGATCCGGAACCGGCAGGTGCTGCCTTGCCCCGATGACTGTCCCGCCTGGGTGTATGCCCTCATGATCGAGTGCTGGAACGAGTTCCCCAGCCGGCGGCCCCGCTTCAAGGACATCCACAGCCGGCTCCGAGCCTGGGGCAACCTTTCCAACTACAACAGCTCGGCGCAGACCTCGGGGGCCAGCAACACCACGCAGACCAGCTCCCTGAGCACCAGCCCAGTGAGCAATGTGAGCAACGCCCGCTACGTGGGGCCCAAGCAGAAGGCCCCGCCCTTCCCACAGCCCCAGTTCATCCCCATGAAGGGCCAGATCAGACCCATGGTGCCCCCGCCGCAGCTCTACGTCCCCGTCAACGGCTACCAGCCGGTGCCGGCCTATGGGGCCTACCTGCCCAACTTCTACCCGGTGCAGATCCCAATGCAGATGGCCCCGCAGCAGGTGCCTCCTCAGATGGTCCCCAAGCCCAGCTCACACCACAGTGGCAGTGGCTCCACCAGCACAGGCTACGTCACCACGGCCCCCTCCAACACATCCATGGCAGACAGGGCAGCCCTGCTCTCAGAGGGCGCTGATGACACACAGAACGCCCCAGAAGATGGGGCCCAGAGCACCGTGCAGGAAGCAGAGGAGGAGGAGGAAGGCTCTGTCCCAGAGACTGAGCTGCTGGGGGACTGTGACACTCTGCAGGTGGACGAGGCCCAAGTCCAGCTGGAAGCTTGAGTGGCACCAGGGCCCGGGGTTCGGGGATAGAAGCCCCGCCGAGACCCCACAGGGACCTCAGTCACCTTTGAGAAGACACCATACTCAGCAATCACAAGAGCCCGCCGGCCAGTGGGCTTGTTTGCAGACTGGGTGAGGTGGAGCCCTGCTCCTCTCTGTCCTCTGACACAGAGAGCTGCCCTGCCTAGGAGCACCCAAGCCAGGCAGGGGGTCTGGCAGCACGGCGTCCTGGGGAGCAGGACACATGGTCATCCCCAGGGCTGTATACATTGATTCTGGTGGTAGACTGGTAGTGAGCAGCAAATGCCTTTCAAGAAAATAGGTGGCAGCTTCACTCCATGTCATATATGGAGTGAATATTTCAAAACGTTGGGAATAAGGGCCTGCAAAAGGCAGCGAGGAGGCACCTCGGGTCTTGAGGTTCCTGACAACCGATCTGGTCTGTTGGTTTGAGGATGAAGGGGCTCCATTTCTGCTGCCTCCCTGCTGAGAATATTCTCCCTTTAGCAGCCAAAGATTCGCTGGAACGGAGGCTGCCCTCTGCTGCCTGTTGGGGTCGGAAGACAAGGGGCTTCTGAAATGGGAGTTCCTGAGATACAACAAAATGTGTGCCTTCAAAGAAACTGACAGCTTTGTATTTGGTGAAATGGTTTTAATTATACTCCATGTGTATTTTGCCCACTTTTTTTGGGAATTCAAGGGAAAGTGTTTCTTGGGTTTGGAATGTTCAGAGGAAGCAGTATTGTACAGAACACGGTATTGTTATTTTTGTTAAGAATCATGTACAGAGCTTAAATGTAATTTATATGTTTTTAATATGCCATTTTCATTGAAGTATTTTGGTCTTAAGATGACTTTAGTAATTTAACTGTTTATGTTACCCACGTTGGGATCCAGTTGGTCTTGGTTTGCTTCTCTCTGTACCACGTGCACATGAGGTCCATTCATTTTACAGCCCCTGTTACACACAGACCCACAGGCAGCCGTCTGTGCCCCGCACACATTGTTGGTCCTATTTGTAAATCCCACACCCGGTGTATCCAATAAAGTGAAACAAAGCATGTGATTGGCTCTCTTGCAGGTTGTAAGGATG